GGCCCTGATCCAACAGGGCTGGTGTCCCGAGAAGAGGGGAGACGCGGCCAGCACGCTGGGACCACCAGCCGCAGGGAGAGGGCTCGGGAAGAAGCAGGCCCCGCCAGGACGCGGGAATGAACGGCGCGCCGCGCCCCGGGCTCCGGACCACCCGCGGGATCCCCGGACGGCAGAGCAGGGACCCGCTGGGCCTTGGGAGTTGGGCTGAGCGAGGAGCGCCGGGGCCTCGGCCCACAGGGCGCGGAGGCGCAGACGGCGACAGGGAGGACCCCGGCGGGGAGTCCTCAGGCAGAAGCAGTACCGCGCTAGGGACACAGGCGCCGGCCGCTGCCCGAGGAGGGGCCGCTCCCCGGGCGCTGCGCTGGGGCCGGGGCGCAGCGGGGAAGACGTCTCCGCGGGGCTGACCCGGCAGAGCGGCCAGCGCCGCGCTGCTCGCCTGGTCCAAAGCCGAACCCAGGCGGCCTCCCGTGCGCGCAGGGGGAGGGGCGGCGCTGCCCGAGAGGCCCGCGCTGGAGGCGGAGGCCTGGCGCCTCGGAGGACAGGACCGAGAGGCCGGCGCGGCGGTCGCCGGGGGACCCGTTGGGGCTTTTCGCAGGGCCTGGCGCGCGGGGCCCGGGGAGGAGACCGCGGCCGTGGGGAGGAGAGAGTTCGAGGATCAGGAACAGCCCGGGGCCCTCCACGACCCCGCGCCTGTCCCCGCTCCTACCGCCTGGATGGGTCTCTGCGCCAGCCCAGCATGGTGAACCCTGGAGGGCGGGTTCTGAGAAGCCGTGTGTGTCTTTGAAAAATAATGAGGACGGGCTCGGTGGGTGGCTCACGCCCGTAATCCCAGCACTTTGGGAGGCCGAGGCGGGTGGATCACGAGGTCAGGAGTTCGAGACCAGCCTCGCCAGTATGGCGAAACCCCGTCTCTACTAAAAATACAAAAATCAGGCGTGGTGGGGGGCGCCTGTAGTCCCAGCTACTTGGGAGGGTGAGGCAGGAGAATCGGTTGAACCCGGGAGGCGGAGGTTGCAGTGAGCTAACATCATGCCACTGGACTCCAGCCTGGGGCGACAAGAGTGAGACTCCGTCTAAAAAAAAAGGATAATGAATGGCAACGCCAGTGGGCTATTGGGCAGCAGGGCAAGACTTTTTCAGCCAGTATGCTTTAGGGAACTGAACTTTGCTTGAAAAAACTACCTTCGCAAAATCACCCCCAACGGCTGTAAGTTGGAGCTCCCAGCATCGACTTGCTGCGCAAGGAGAAACACAGTCTGAAGGGGTATTGAGGGACTGCCAAAAGCACTGCGGCTTCGTGACCGAGCCCCTCTCGACATCACTGTCCAGGCCAATTTGAGTTGGGTTTTTATCCATCGCTACTAGAGGAATCAATGGATTGACTTGCTCGCTTGGAAGATTGTGAAGTAGTTGTGGCTACGGTCATATTCCGAACACCTGGTGTATGTGAGTTTCTCTGAGGACACATATGCCTGGCAAAACTCGGAGCAAGTGAAGGTGGACCTGGTCTCCGCTTCCTTCCTGTCCTGCGCCCCTTCTCCTCACCCCCAACACAATGGCTCATGCACTCTTCTTGCCTTTCCCAGGAACTGTCCTGCGTTCTGTTTCTGCTCTCACAGCAATCAGTCTCCTGAATAGTGAGGACCAGGTGGCAGGTGCCTTGTCTATGGGAAGAGCACAGGACCTGCTGTGGGAAGACTTGCTTTTTAGTTCCAGCTTTGCCACTGCCCATCTAGGTGGTCTAGGTGAGCCATGGAACTGCTTGAGATTTATCTTCCAAAAAGATAGGTGGAAATAATGATAATCCATGATCTTCTGCAGGAGCTCCTAGTGAGGGCCTAAGGAGGTAACACATAGGAGTGTGTTGTGAACGGCAAATTAACACGAAAAACATGTTGCTGTTAATAAGCAGCTGAATGTGTGGCTTTCCTTGGGAAATGCTGCATTTTCAAAGGGGGTCTTTGAAGAGGGGCCACTCCTTCATTCCCTACACGAGCGAAGCTGTAGTGGTGGAAAGACAGCCTTAGGAAGGGTTGTATTATTTTGAGGTTAAGAGGTGCTTCCTAACTGCCCAATTATCCCTTAGTTTTGTGGCTGACTTCATTCCCAGGATAGTAGTTAAGACCTGGAGGTTCCTGTTTCCTAAAGGAGGACACTTTTCTTTTCATTAGAGGATATTTCTGCAGCACTCATAAGGCAAGAAGTGGTGTTGAAAAAGGATGGACCAAATGAACAGCCTGGCTCCCCTTGACCCTAAGAGTACAGGTGGGGAGCTGTGCGGAGCTGTCCTTTCCTTCTTCTGAAGGAAAAAGCGACTGACACATAAAAGATACCAGGATGAAGATTGCTAGTTAATGACTGCTAAGAACTTGAAAGCAAATGAAGAGTTGTCCCAAAAGAATGGGCTGGAAGTACTGATCTCACATGCCAAATCAGGTAAGTGCCTGGATTCCTATTGAGCAGGAGTGTCGTTTTTTTTCTTTTTTTTTTTCCGGCTCAGAAGTTGGACGGACTAGCGAAGATCCGGACTGCTCGGGAAGCTCCATCCGAATGTGTCTGCCCCCCAGGTAAGTGAAGGTTGAGCTCCCTTCTGGCTCCTCTCAATGAATGCATTCTTGTTTTCCTGTCTAGGGCCCCCTGGACGGCGCGGCAAGCCTGGGAGAAGAGGCGACCCTGGTGAGTCCCAGGTTTTCTCAGCTCCTAAGCCACTGACTGTGGCTTCTCTGCTTGTGTTTTGCAGGTCCTCCAGTAAGTGTCCTGGACTGTGCTGTCTGCTTCTGTCTGATTATTAATGACATATTAATTACCACAGGGGCAATCAGGACGAGATGGCTACCCGGTAATTTGTCATTTATTTTTTTGCTCTCTTCAGTAACCTGTGTTCTCTCTCTCTCGTTTTCCAGGGACCCCTGGGTTTGGATGGCAAGCCCGTAAGTGATGACAGGGCAATTCCAGGGGGTCCAGGTCTGTTCTTTCTCCACTTTCCTTTTCCAGGGACTTCCAGGCCCGAAAGGGGAAAAGGTAAGTGATGCCAGAGGCTGTGCAGATGTGGTTGGTGATGCCTCTCCCTGTCTTTTGTTCCCAGGGTGCACCAGGAGACTTTGGCCCCCGGGTAAGAACCAGGCATGACCTCCCTCACTGCCCCTCAGAGTCATGCCAAGCCCCATCTCTTTCAGGGAGACCAAGGACAAGATGGAGCTGCTGGGCCTCCGGGGCCCCCTGGACCTCCTGGGGCCCGGGGCCCTCCTGGCGACACTGGGAAAGATGGCCCCAGGGGAGCACAAGGCCCAGCGGTAAGAGAGGGCATGGAGTTGGGCCACGCAGGTCCTTCACTGCTGTCCCCTCACACTTCCGCAGGGCCCCAAAGGAGAGCCCGGACAAGACGGCGAGATGGTCAGTATCCAGGGCATTCCAGAGGCCTGGGCGACATTTAACACCTTCTCTTCTCTTGTTCCAGGGCCCAAAGGGACCCCCAGGGCCCAAGGTGAGTACTCCTTATTCCCCATGCCCCTCCCCCTTGCTCTTGAACCCCCCATTGCCTCCCCCAGGGTGAGCCTGGAGTACCTGGAAAGAAGGTGAGAGGGGCCAATGGAGGAGCTTCCGGGTCTGACCGGCAAGCCCCAGGTGTCCTCTCCTCAGGGCGACGATGGGACACCAAGCCAGCCTGGACCACCAGGGCCCAAGGTGAGTATCTGCCCCTCCTCTCGTGGCCCCCTACTTGCTCTCACTGCAGCTGTGTCTGTTTCAGGGCGAGCCAGGGAGCATGGGGCCTCGGGGAGAGAACGGTGTGGACGGTGCCCCAGGACCGAAGGTGACATGAGAGCTCTCTGCTCTGGCGCCTGCGCACCTCTGGCTGCAAATGCATGTCTCCACAGGGGGAGCCTGGCCACCGAGGCACGGATGGAGCTGCAGGGCCCCGGGTAAGCTGCCGCCCCTCAGGCGAGGCCTCAGGCCCTGAAATTCTTACTCTTCTTCCTGCCTCAGGGTGCCCCAGGCCTCAAGGGCGAGCAGGGAGACACAGTGGTGATCGACTATGATGGCAGGATCTTGGATGCCCTCAAGGTAGTGTTCCTGGTGGGACCAGGATGTGCCTTATGACACTGACCGGCTTCACTCTCACACACAGGGGCCTCCCGGACCACAGGGGCCCCCAGGGCCACCAGGGATCCCTGGAGCCAAGGTCAGTGCAGATGCAGCTATGTGGTCCCCCAACATAACCCCTCTTGCCATCTCTTCCCTTCCAGGGCGAGCTTGGATTGCCCGGTGCCCCAGGAATCGATGGAGAGAAGGTCTCTGGGCCTTTCATTTCCTTGGTGATGCCCCCCACTCATCCCTTGTGCTTATGGCTTTCAGGGCCCCAAAGGACAGAAAGGAGACCCAGGAGAGCCTGGGCCAGCAGGACTCAAAGGGGAAGCAGGCGAGATGGGCTTGTCCGGCCTCCCGGTATGTGGCTGGGTTGGGCCACACATTACGCCCAAAGGACTCACAGGCCATTGCCGTCCTGCAGGGCGCTGACGGCCTCAAGGGGGAGAAGGGGGAGTCGGCGTCTGACAGCCTACAGGAGAGCCTGGTAAGGGGGTATGGGGGGGTCAGGGCTTCCCCTGGGTGACTAACCTGTCTCTCACCCTCCCTAGGCTCAGCTCATAGTGGAGCCAGGGCCCCCTGGCCCCCCTGGCCCCCCAGGCCCGATGGTAAGGACGGTTTGCTTTGGTTTGGTTTGAAGCCAGCCTTCTTATCTGCTTCCTCCTCCTGCAGGGCCTCCAGGGAATCCAGGGTCCCAAGGTGAGTGGGCACAGACCCCTCTACTGGCCTCACCCCTTGACTGATTTCCCTCCTTTGCCTCCAGGGCTTGGATGGAGCAAAGGGAGAGAAGGGTGCGTCGGGTGAGAGAGGCCCCAGCGGCCTGCCTGTGAGTCTCACAAGCGTTGTTTGTCCCAAAGGCATGCCTCTTGACTCATTCCTTTTCTATCCAGGGGCCAGTTGGCCCACCGGGCCTTATTGGGCTGCCAGGAACCAAAGGAGAGAAGGTAACCGCCTCATTCGGAACTCCCTCTCCAACACCCCTCTCACCCACTCTGTGTCTCTCCTCAGGGCAGACCCGGGGAGCCAGGACTAGATGTAAGTGTCTTATCATCACTTTGAGTAATTGGTTTTCGGGTTTAGCATCTAATCCTTTTGTCAGGGTTTCCCTGGACCCCGAGGAGAGAAAGGTGATCGGAGCGAGCGTGGAGAGAAGGTGAGGGCAGCTGGACGGGAGCTGGGGCAGGATGACCAATACCACCATCTCCCCTCCTGCACAGGGAGAACGAGGGGTCCCCGGCCGGAAAGGAGTGAAGGGCCAGAAGGGCGAGCCGGGACCACCAGGCCTGGACCAGCCGTGTCCCGTGGTAGGTGTCGGAGGAGGGCCCTGCCCCAGGTCAAATCAGTAAGCCCTTGTCTCCTTTGAAACAGGAGAATCCCACGTGCGGAGGCCGGAGAGGGGCACCAGGCTGGCGGGGCCCTGCGAGGGGCAATGGGCCATGCCCTGCGGTAGGCGGCCTGGCCTGCTGTGTGCCGTGTGCATCCCCATCACTGAAACCTTCTTCCTTTCCAGGGCCCCGACGGGCTGCCTGTGCCTGGCTGCTGGCATAAGGTACCGTGCAGGGAAGTCTCCAGGGCAGGCTTTCGTCACCTTCAGTCTCTTCCTCCTTTTCCAGTGACCCACAGGCCCAGCTCACACCTGTACAGATCCGTGTGGACATTTTTAATTTTTGTAAAAACAAAACAGTAATATATTGATCTTTTTTCATGGAATGCGCTACCTGTGGCCTTTTAACATTCAAGAGTATGCCCACCCAGCCCCAAAGCCACCGGCATGTGAAGCTGCCGGAAAGTGGACAGGCCAGACCAGGGAGATGTGTACCTGAGGGGCACCCTTGGGCCTGGGCTTTCCCAGGAAGGAGATGAAGGTAGAAGCACCTGGCTCGGGCAAGGCTAGAAAGATGCTACGTTGGGCCTTCAGTCACCTGATCAGCAGAGAGACTCTCAGCTGTGGTACTGCCCTGTAAGAACCTGCCCCCGCAAAACTCTGGAGTCCCTGGGACACACCCTATCCAAGAAGACCCAGGGGTGGAACAGCGGCTGCTGTTGCTCCTGGCCTCATCAGCCTCCAAACTCAACCACAACCAGCTGCCTCTGCAGTTGGACAAGACTTGGCCCCCGGACAAGACTCGCCCAGCACTTGCGGCTGGGCCCGGGGAGCAGTGAGTGGAAATCCCCCACGAGGGTCTAGCTCTACCACATTCAGGAGGCCTCAGGAGGCCAGCCTGCCATGAGAGCACATGTCCTCTGGCCAGGAGTAGTGGCTGAGCTCTGTGATCGCTGTGATGTGGACCCAGCTCCAGGGAGCAGAGTGTCGAGGATGGAGGGGCCCAGCCTGGACTGACTGCTACTTCCTGTCTCTGTTTCCATTATCACCCAGAGAGGGACAAGATAGGACATGGCCTGGACCAGGGAGGCAGGCCTCCCACTCAGAGTCTGGGTCTCACTGGCCCCAAGTCTCCCACCCAGAACTCTGGCCAAAAATGGCTCTCTAGGTGGGCTGTGCAGGCAAAGCAAAGCTCAGGGCTGGTTCCCAGCTGGCCTGAGCAGGGGGCCTGCCACCAGACCCACCCACGCTCTGACGAGAGGCTTTTCCACCTCCAGCAAGTGTTCCCAGCAACCAGCTCCATCCTGGCTGCTTGCCTTCCATTTCCGTGTAGATGGAGATCACTGTGTGTAATAAACCACAAGTGCGTGTCTGGGTGTGCCTGTCCTTGTGGACTGCCCCTGG